CAGTGCCACGTGGAGGCTCTGCTTCTGAACCTCAATCTGCTCCCTGAATAATAATTTCACCTCTCACCACATTCTTGTCTTACTCCAATTACAGGAGCTCTAATACAGGTCTTCACTTCTGGTCCTATACCTAGAGTGATAGTCCAGATCTGTAAACTGAGGCAGCTGGGGGACTCGGGTGATGTTCCCAGGCAGAAGAGGTGGTCAGGTGGTCCACGGAAGCCTGTTTGTTAAGGAGCAAGGCTGATTTCTTAAGAGCCAGCCCAGTAATTGACAGTGGAACAAGTCTGGAAGGACTTGCCATTTCCAAATATAAGGCATAGGATACGGAGTCCCATGGGCTTGAGTTTGAATTGTGCTTCCATCCCTTACTGTGTAACCTGGGGAATGTGCCCGGGTGTCTCTGAGATGCAGTTTTCTTATCTCGAAAATGGGAATGATATCAACACCTCCTTTGTAAATTGAGATAATGCATTTAAAGCACCTAGTAAAGTGCCTGGCACAAATGATACAAAATACTAGTTGCCATTATTTTTATAATTTCTACTATCATCTTACTGCGTACCAAATCGCTTTGACGCCCGGCATTATAGCATCCACCTTTACGTTCTCTGGAGTTAAGGTACCAGAGCAAATCCCTCAGCAAAGGTGTTCAAAGAGAGACACACACGCCCGAGCACTTTCTTCATGACAGATGCCACAAGAGATAACTGGAGGAGCTGAAGATGTTTAGTTTAGAAAACAGGTGATGGGGGACAGGTGGTGATGGCTCTTAGCGTTGCCTTGTTCAACGAGACCCTGAGAGCACGATGAGCCCGCGCGGAAGAGATGAAATGGCAGCACCCCCGCGAGCGCATATCAGAGAAACTCGCCGAGACCTAAAGCGAGTCCGCGCGAGATGGGGGTGGGAGCGCCCGCGGGGGTCGTCTCCTGCGCAGCCGCAGCGGCGGCGCCAATCACCGGGCGCATCACGTCCTCTCGCGACGGTACAGTTGTACGTTCGTGACGTCGGCGGTTGCCGTGGAGAGACCCGCTCGGTCCCGACCGAGAGCTGGCGTCAGGAGCCGCAGGGTCACAGCGTGTCTTTGAAGCTGCCTCCGCCGCCACCATGAGCGGCCGAAGTCGGGGTCGAAAGTCCTCCCGCGCCAAAAACCGGGGCAAAGGCCGCGCCAAAGCCCGAGTCCGCCCTGCTCCGGACGACGCCCCGCGCGACCCGGACCCTTCACAGTACCAGAGTCTCGGGGAAGACACCCAGGCGGCACAGGTGCAGGCTGGCGCGGGGTGGGGTGGCCTGGAAGCCGCTGCGTCCGCGCAGCTCCTCCGGCTCGGGGAGGAGGCCGCCTGCCGGCTCCCCCTGGACTGTGGCCTCGCGCTGCGGGCCCGAGCTGCGGGGGACCACGGGCAGGCCGCGGCCAGGCCCGGCCCGGGGAAGGCCGCATCTCTCTCGGAGCGCCTGGCCGCAGACACTGTCTTCGTGGGAACAGCGGGAACCGTGGGAAGGCCGAAAAATGCCCCCCGCGTTGGAAACCGGCGTGGCCCTGCCGGGAAGAAGGCCCCAGAAACCTGTAGCACCGCGGGGAGGGGGCCTCAGGTCATAGCTGGTGGGAGGCAGAAGAAAGGGGCGGCAGGGGAGAATACCTCGGTGTCAGCTGGGGAGGAAAAGAAGGAAGAGAGGGATGCAGGGTCGGGGCCCCCAGCGACGGAAGGCAGCATGGATACGCTGGAGAACGTGCAGCTGAAGCTGGAGAACATGAACGCCCAGGCGGACAGGGCCTACCTTCGGCTCTCCAGGAAGTTTGGGCAGTTGCGACTGCAGCACTTGGAGCGCAGGAACCACCTCATCCAAAATATCCCGGGCTTCTGGGGGCAAGCATTTCAGAACCATCCCCAGCTAGCATCCTTTCTGAATAGCCAAGAGAAAGAGGTACTGAGCTACTTAAACAGCTTGGAAGTGGAAGAGCTCGGCCTTGCCAGATTGGGCTACAAAATCAAGTTCTACTTCGATCGCAACCCGTATTTCCAAAATAAGGTGCTCATCAAGGAATATGGGTGTGGTCCTTCTGGCCAGGTGGTGTCTCGTTCTACTCCAATCCAGTGGCTCCCAGGGCATGATCTCCAGTCCCTAAGCCAGGGAAACCCAGAAAACAACCGTAGTTTCTTTGGGTGGTTTTCAAACCACAGCTCCATTGAGTCTGACAAGATTGTGGAGATAATCAACGAAGAATTGTGGCCCAATCCCTTGCAGTTCTACCTTTTGAGTGAAGGGGCTCGTGTAGAGAAAGGAAAGGAAAAAGAAGGCAGGCAAGGTCCAGGAAAGCAGCCAATGGAGACTACTCAGCCTGGGGTGAGCCAATCCAACTGATCCTGCACAAGTCTCCCTGCTACCTCCTGCTGGGCTGCTCCTGGTTGACTACATATTTGGCTCTCTGCCTTCTCTTCATGTTGGCCTCTGTGTACTATAGACCCTTTGGACTTTAGTTACAAGAATATGGCATTTATGATCATGTTCTTTTGCCTCCCATAGCCTCTTGCTTTTCTACGTTAGTGTCACATGTTATGTGATCGCACCCGGACTGTTCATATGTTAAGCACACATACTTTAGATGTGTGCTCCCTGTTATCTACATTGCCTGGACCTTGTTCTTGGCTCTGGCCTTTCCTACTTGTCTTTAACATGGACACTCATGAGTCATCCTCCAGGACGACCAGTGCATCCTCAAGCTCTGCTCCTTCAGGGCCAGTGACTTGCTGGGCTTCGTGTTCATGCTGGCCATGCATGTCATCTATGCAAGCGTTTCCATTGCCACTGCAGAATGAAGCCAGTGCACATGGTATTAGTCATCAGCCAGAACTTCCTGTTCTGTGGGTCTGGGGTCACCAGCTGAGATGTCACCTGCTTTATTTCTGGCTTTGGCCTGTGGTCTGTGATACCCATCCTGCTTGATGTTCTGCAGAATGGCACTTGACTGCTGGGCATGCATGAAGTTAAGGGCAAGAAACAGTATGCCATGTGTTCTGTACCATCATGTGTCTCTTCTTGCTTCTGGGCCCTTCTACTGGTGAACTTTCATCAAGATCTGCGCCATGCCGTGTCACTATCAAGCCATTAAGTTTTGTCTGGGTTGCTGTCAGCCCCAGTTGGCTTCCTGGTCAACAAGGACCTCAAGAACTGCCTGTGGACCGAGGCCCCCTACCAGTGCATGAGACACACACCTACCCTCCCCAGCTTTCCAGGAACCCTACTGGCTGCCAGACTGATGGGCGGGCTGGTATGTGTGGACATGTGTTCACTGTCATTATGCTGTGGCTCCAGGTGAGGGTGAGGACTGGGCCTATATAGAATCCAGATACCATTGTCAACTTCCCTTATTCCCGTCTAAGATGTGAGCAGAGTGCCATAGTAGGGGTTCTGGGAAGAGGTATTTCTGATTTGTGGGCCTCTGCTTGCTTGACTTCAGGTCACTTATACTTCTTATTTTGCTTGCCTGCCTTCATCCCTCATTTCCTCCCTCTCATTCTTCTTTCCTCCCTCCCTTTCCTGGTAGCCTCCTTTCCTCCCCTTCTGCCTTCCCCTTCCTTCTTTCCTTATTCTTTTTTATTTTGTTTAAATAGTACCACAGAGAAAACAACTGAAAAACCACATTTTTCTACATACAGCTGGGGAGGTAGCTGAGAACTTGGCACTGCGCACACATACTAGGTTGAAAGAGAGTTGAGGAAACCAGAAGGCCAAGTGGATCTGCTGGCAAACCCTGAACCTGTCTCCTGCGCTTGCTCTACAGTTCTGAAGTTGAAAATCCTTTTCATGCCTAGCATCTGCTTGAGTTATAAACCCCAAGGCAGCCATGTCATAGACTAGTGTTTACTCTTGTTTTGACTTTGTTTTAATGCTTCCTAAGACCCAAGTGCCTCCTGCTGTTTCCTCCTTTGTGGTAGCCTCTGGCCATCTGGACCTCAATCCCCAGCTTTCCCACTTTCAGCAGTCCTTTGCTCTCTTTGCTTCTACCTCAAATAGCCCCAGGAGTGGGCTTTAGTCTCCAATATGGAGCATCTCAAGCTTCTCCTGGGGGATGGGGATTGGGATGGGCAGAATCTGTTTTGGATCTCCGGGTTATTTCCAGTGGGTGTAAAAGCAGAGCTGGGCCTTTCCCTCTCTTATCCCTGAGGGTGGGTAAGAAGGACTGTATCTACACCTGTTCTTCCCTACCTTCTCTTTTGTTAGGGAGGCCTCATTCTAAGTTCCTCAAGAGAGTCCTTGGCTTAAAGCTGTAGCAAGGGTGTGCTAGGTGGGGGATTTGGAGCAAAACCGTCGAGTAGGCATGATACTGGTATGGAGTGGGCCTGCAAAATCAGACAGAAATGGCTTGAGAAGCCGCAGGGGGAGCATGCCTGTCTCTCAGTGATAGAGTATGGGAGGGACCTCCCTAGCTTGGAAAATGAGAATTGAAGGGGTTATGAACAAATAGGATGCCTAGTTGAGGATGTTCCCAAAGTTTTGTCCAATCTTATCATTAGTAGATTTTATAAGCCACAGAGACAAACCAGAAACGGAATAATGTTACTTTGGATGCTTTATTTTTTTGTTCTAGGTGTGGCTTTGTACATGCAGAAGAATGCTATATGCTGCACATTTTGCCTTTAAAGTCTTACGACTTTCCCCATTTTAGTCTAATGGGAAGATACAGATGTGCAAGTCTGCTTTTTTGTTTTTTGTTATTATTTTTTTTTTTTTGCTCTGTGTTATGGACATTTTCAGACATGCACAGAAGTGGAGAGGATGGTCCTTGGACCCCATGTGTCCATCACCTAGCTGCATCACTTATCAGCTATGGTCAACCTGGTTTCATCTGTATCTCTCTCTTTTCACCTGTATTGTTTATTGAAAATCCAAGACACTATGCCAATGCAACCGTGACTACTTTGGGAGATTGGTAGTCTCTTTTGATGGTGATAGTGATGGGGTGCACTATCATAATCACATCAGGTCTGCTTTTTGCTTTTAATGTTAACTAATGAAGTTCCAGAGATGGGCCTTAGAAATGTGTTTTAAGAATTAACAAGGAGTCTCAAAAAGAAATGAGAGGGATGCTTCCTTTCCCTTGCATCTACAAAACAAGAGAGAGACTGTTCTGTTGTAAAACTCTTTCAAAAATTCTGATATGGTAAGGTACTTGAGACCCTTCACCAGAATGTCAATCTTTTTTTCTGTGTAACATGGAAACTTGTGTGACCATTAGCATTGTTATCAGCTTGTACTGGTCTCATAACTCTGGTTTTGGAAGAATAATTTGGAAATTGTTGCTGTGTTCTGTGAAAATAACCTCCCCAAAATAATTAGTAACTGGTTGTTCTACTTGGTAATTTGACACCCTGTTAATAACGCAATTATTTCTGTGTTCTTAAACAGTATAAATAGTTGTAAGTTTGCATGCATGATGGAAAAATAAAAACCTGTATCTCTGTTATATTTCTGATTTTCAAAAAAGAATTGGAAGGT